TGTGCTGCCAGCACCGGCCCCCCTCCCTCTCCCTCCTCGCCTCTCCTCCCTCCCCTTCTCCTTTCCCTCCTTCCACCTCCCTCCCTGTCTCCCTCTCTCCTCCCCTCTTCCATCCCCTTAGAAGTCTTGGAGCCTCTGGCCAGGTTCTTGATATAGCCAGGGTCTTCAGGGCCCAATTCCCTTCACTGGGGGCTAAATGTCCCCTCCATGTCCTCCAAACCCCAGCCCCCCAGGTAGCAGCTGCCAGATTTCCCTGGAAACACAGAAAAGTATTGGGCCTCACCAGAGACCTGCGTATGGGGGCATGGGGCAGCCCTGTCCAGTCACTGCCACGTGGGCCCCTGTCACCCATGCACACCAACGCCAGGGCCAGGCAGAGCGAGCCTCTGCCTGGCTGTGCGTCCCTCACACAGAGCCCAAGACCTGGACTCAGGACCCGGGCAGGAGTGAGTGGGAGCTCAAAGCCACATCTGGGAGCTCACATGGAGACTTGCTGAGCCCCTGGGCACAGAGGCTGATGGTGAGGGTCCTTCCCGGGCTCAGCTGCACATCCTGCAGAGCTGGGTGGGCGGGGTCAGGGGCAGTGAGGACCCAGGAGAGCAGTGGCCAGCGCCAGCCCCCTCCAGCCCCGCAAAGAGAGAGGCGAGTGGAGAGGAGGAAGGCCACCTTGGGACCCTGGGAGGCAGCAGATGACAGCCCGCCCAGCGCCCGGGAGGGGGCGTGGGAGGGGCGCCCAGTGCCCGGCTCAGTCCCTCGGTCCCCGCAGGCTGAATGAGCCCCGCCGTCCGGGGTGGGAGGTACGGAGCGGAGGGATTAGTCATCCTGGCCCCGCCATGTGTGCAGGGGGTGGGACCTCCCGTCCCTTGCCGCCCGGGAGCCGAGTGGGCGCAGGGCGGGGCCTGCAGGGGCGCGGGCGGGGCGCTGGCGGGGAGCCTGCGGCTGGGCCAATGAGAAACCGGGCTCGGCGAGCCGGCCGCCCACGGGCCTCGCTGGCTGCATAAAGAGCCGGCGGCCAGGACTCAGCGCAGAGCTCGGGCGCGGCGTCCTCCCTCCGCAGCAGCCGAGCCGGACCTGCCTCCCCGGGCGTGCTCCGCCGGCCCCGCCGCCGGCCCGCAGCGACAGACAGGCGCTCCCCGCAGCTCCGCACGGGACCCAGGCCGCCGGACCCCAGCGCCGGACCACCCTCTGTCCGCCCCGAGGAGTTTGCCGCCTGCCGGAGCACCTGCGCACAGATGGAGCTGGACCACCGGACCAGCGGCGGGCTCCACGCCTACCCCGGGCCGCGGGGCGGGCAGGTGGCCAAGCCCAACGTGATCCTGCAGATCGGGAAGTGCCGGGCCGAGATGCTGGAGCACGTGCGGCGGACGCACCGGCACCTGCTGGCCGAGGTGTCCAAGCAGGTGGAGCGCGAGCTGAAGGGGCTGCACCGGTCGGTCGGGAAGCTGGAGAGCAACCTGGACGGCTACGTGCCCACGAGCGACTCGCAGCGCTGGAAGAAGTCCATCAAGGCCTGCCTGTGCCGCTGCCAGGAGACCATCGCCAACCTGGAGCGCTGGGTCAAGCGCGAGATGCACGTGTGGCGCGAGGTGTTCTACCGCCTGGAGCGCTGGGCCGACCGCCTGGAGTCCACGGGCGGCAAGTACCCGGTGGGCAGCGAGTCAGCCCGCCACACCGTTTCCGTGGGCGTGGGGGGTCCCGAGAGCTACTGCCACGAGGCAGACGGCTACGACTACACCGTCAGCCCCTACGCCATCACCCCGCCCCCAGCCGCTGGCGAGCTGCCCGGGCAGGAGCCCGCCGAGGCCCAGCAGTACCAGCCGTGGGTCCCCGGCGAGGACGGGCAGCCCAGCCCCGGCGTGGACACGCAGATCTTCGAGGACCCTCGAGAGTTCCTGAGCCACCTAGAGGAGTACTTGCGGCAGGTGGGCGGCTCTGAGGAGTACTGGCTGTCCCAGATCCAGAATCACATGAACGGGCCGGCCAAGAAGTGGTGGGAGTTCAAGCAGGGCTCCGTGAAGAACTGGGTGGAGTTCAAGAAGGAGTTCCTGCAGTACAGCGAGGGCACGCTGTCCCGAGAGGCCATCCAGCGCGAGCTGGACCTGCCGCAGAAGCAGGGCGAGCCGCTGGACCAGTTCCTGTGGCGCAAGCGGGACCTGTACCAGACGCTCTACGTGGACGCGGACGAGGAGGAGATCATCCAGTACGTGGTGGGCACCCTGCAGCCCAAGCTCAAGCGTTTCCTGCGCCACCCCCTGCCCAAGACCCTGGAGCAGCTCATCCAGAGGGGCATGGAGGTGCAGGATGACCTGGAGCAGGCGGCCGAGCCGGCCGGCCCCCACCTCCCGGTGGAGGATGAGGCGGAGACCCTCACGCCCGCCCCCAACAGCGAGTCCGTGGCCAGTGACCGGACCCAGCCCGAGTAGAGGGCATCCCGGAGCCCCCAGCCTGCCCACTACATCCAGCCTGTGGCTTTGCCCACCAGGACTTTTGAGCTGGGGCTGACTCCTGCAGGGGAAGCCCTGGTCCAGCTGGGTGCCCCCTCGAGCTCCGGGCGGACTCGCACACACTCGTGTCATCCAGATGTGAGCACCGCACCCAGCGGCAAAGAGCCCTCCCCCCTGCAGGGCTCCACCCATCACCCTCCCTCCGTCTGTCTTTCCGGCCTGGACCCCACCCTCCACACTCTCAGGCCATCACAGAACACCCCAGCTTCCTCATTCTGCTACAACACCCAGGCCCTCTGGACATCCAGAAAACCAAGTGTCCGGATGGCAGGGGCCAGCGGCCACCAAGCTCATGGGACACCCAGAGCAGAAGCTAGGGCAGAGCCAATGCTGAGGGAGCCTCGACTTCCGGCGCCGCCGCCCTCTCCCGGCATCCGCAGAGCCAGCTGACGCCCTCCCTGCCTCCCAGGGCAGCTGGCCAGCCTCGGGCAGCGCGGCCCCCTCCTCCCAGGGGAGAGTAGAAGTCGCACACGCAGCAGAGCAGACCTGATGTCCCGGTGCTTCCTGGCCCCTCAGGTGAGCCCCTGCCCCAAGGCAGTACCGGCTGTTCTCACATGGACCCGCGCTTTCTCTCCCCCAGCTCCAGTGATTCACGCCCGCCTGGAGAAGAATCAGAGCTCAGCTCATGACTCACCCATGGCAGGCGGAGGGTCCCAGAGGGGCTGAGTCCTCAAATCCGGCTGAGGCAGCAGCTGGCACCATCAGAGCCAGGAGAGTGACAACAGGTAACGGAGCACCACCCTTCCACCCAGACCCCACCATCAGCTGTCCCGGCCAAATGAGCTCCTCCCCAGACCCCAGACACCCTGCGGCCCAGGCCACTCCCCAGTGTTCGGGCTCGCTGGGAGGCTCTGACGGGGTCGGGGGGCCTCTGCCTTGGAAGACCAGCGCCATCCACCGGCCCCAGCCCCTCCCCATGGAGCCCTGGCTACTGTCCTGCGTGGTCCTTCACTGCCCACTCTCCTGTTCTTTCAGGTCTCAAGGTTCCCACAAAGTCTTTGCTGCTGTGCTGGGCACCACCCACCCCTCACCTTGCAGGCTGCCTGCGTGGGAGGCGAAGTCCCAGGACAGCCCAGAGGGGGGCTACAGAGAGGAGTCGGCTGCAGCAGAGGGCAGGAGCCCCAGCTTAGCCCTGAGCGCCAGCGCGAGGACCAGGGCCTGCCACTAAGCCCGCCCCGCTGGCCGCCAGCTGCCCGTCCCCAGAGCCACTGCAGCAGGAGTCGGGCCCTGCCTCCCTCCCAGCAGGGAAACCCCGCCCGCTGCCAGGCCATCCTCTCTGCCAGAGGCTTTCATGAGCCCCAAGGCTGGGGCCACAGCTCCTACCCCTGCCCAGCAGCCCTGAGCTCAGCTGCAGGAAGGACATCCCAGAAGCCATGGCTCCTGGGGCGCTTCCAGGCATTCTGCCCTGCCCCGACACCAGAACCCTGGTGCTGGTGGGCCACTAGCGTCTGCAGCCTAAGCAGGTGCTGGCTCAGGGTTCATCGTTCTGCCTTGTCCACTGGGGGACCAGCCCTGCAGACCACTCTGACAAGTCTTCAGCCCACACCCTGCCAGCCCCACAGATTTTATTTTTGCACATAAGCCATAACCAATCCTCAAGGCTGGCACAGGCTTTGGGGAAGCCCTGGAGCCTGTGAAGACCCTGGAAACCTCATGAGGCTGTGGCCAACCCCTGCCCCTTGCCCCACACAGACCAGGCCTTAAATGTCGGTCCAGGCCCTGTGCACCTTACCCCAGAGACAGACTCTTTTTGTAAGATTTTGTTAATAAAACACTGAAACTTCCTGGAGTGTTCATGTTGTTTCTTCTGTGTGCT